GACTAGGGTCTTAGTAAGGAGAGGTAAGGAGGGAGGGGAAGAACCTGCCTGGCCCCCCGCGGAGCTCTGCAGGGGGCGTCGCGGCTGCACGCCAGCGCCCGCACCACCCCAGGCGGGAAGGGAGTTATCACACAGGGGGTCGCACGCAGATCTCGGGGACCGTGGGTGCCACGAGGTCAAACTGGCAGAGGGAGACGCTGCAGCTGCTGTAACAGCAAGGAAAGCCGAAGCCCCCTTAGGGGATACTTTACAAAATTATTTTAATCACCGTGCAAACCTAATAACTTGACCCAAGCGCAATCACCTGTATTCACCCAGAGTAAATATTCCTAAAATCCCGTTCAGTGTGTCTGTGTCTCTCCCGCCTCTTTCCGTTTCAGGCAAATGTCTACCCCCCCTCTCCCCCCACCGTTAACACCTCTCTGCAGCGTGGGAAACAGTGCCCAGCAGCTCAGTCCTCCGCTTCCCGCTCTGCTTTTTGCATCCCATTCGGACTTATAGGAAGTAGTTATTTTTTGGTGGTGGTGGAAACTGGGCAAGAAAGAAGACGCTAAGCTTGGCCGGGGCCAGGAGAAATATTGAGAAGGGTCGTTACCTTCCATCCGATCTAAACCAATCATCTCAAACTTGGCTACTCTTTGGAACCACCTGGGGAGCTTTAAAAATTATGGACGCCCTGATAGCACCGCAGAGGTTCTGATCTAATTGATCTGGGATGCGGCCTGGGTATCGCGATTTTTTTAAAACTCCTCAGGTTATTCCCAGCTTGAAAACTATGGATATAAATTTCTCATTCCTCTTCCCACCCAGACCAAAAAAAAAAAAAAAAATCTAAGCCTAAGTTGATGGCCCAGGGAATCTGGCACCTGCTCCCCTGCAACCAGCCAGTGCTGCAAGGTCCCCGAAAATCGGCGCGAGCGGCGACGCTAAACACGCGGCGGCGGGGCGAGCGGGCCAGGCGGGCGGTGCCGCGCGTGGCCCCGCCCCCGCACGCCTATGGGCGCGAGGTGCGGGCCCTGACGTCACTCTTGTCAGGGCCGCGGCACATGGGCGGCCGGATGCGCTGAGCCCGGCGCTGCGGGGCCGCGGAGCGCTGGGGAGCAGCGGCCGCCGGCGCGGGGAGGGGGGTGGGGTGGGACGGCGCACCGCCTCCGGTGCTGGCACTAGGGGCTGGGGTCGGCGCGGTGTCTTCTGCCCTTCTGCAGCCGTCGACATTTTTTTTTCTTTCTTTTTTTCAATTTTGAACATTTTGCAAAACGAGGGGTTCGAGGCAGGTGAGAGCATCCTGCACGTCGCCGGGGAGCCCGCGGGCACTTGGCGCGCTCTCCTGGGACCGTCTGCACTGGAAACCCGAAAGTTTTTTTTTAATATATATTTTTATGCAGATGTATTTATAAAGATATAAGTAATTTTTTTCTTCCCTTTTCTCCACCGCCTTGAGAGCGAGTACTTTTGGCAAAGGACGGAGGAAAAGCTCAGCAACATTTTAGGGGGCGGTTGTTTCTTTCTTATTTCTTTTTTTAAGGGGAAAAAATTTGAGTGCATCGCGATGGAGAAAATGTCCCGACCGCTCCCCCTGAATCCCACCTTTATCCCGCCTCCCTACGGCGTGCTCAGGTCCCTGCTGGAGAACCCGCTGAAGCTCCCCCTTCACCACGAAGACGGTGAGCGCTGCCGCGGCCCCGCTCCGGGAAGGTTTTTTAAGTCCAGCTTTCCCTTCTTCTGCAGCATTTAGTAAAGATAAAGACAAGGAAAAGAAGCTGGATGATGAGAGTAACAGCCCGACGGTCCCCCAGTCGGCATTCCTGGGGCCTACCTTATGGGACAAAACCCTTCCCTATGACGGAGATACTTTCCAGTTGGAATACATGGACCTGGAGGAGTTTTTGTCAGAAAATGGCATTCCCCCCAGCCCATCTCAGCATGACCACAGCCCTCACCCTCCTGGGCTGCAGCCAGCTTCCTCGGCTGCCCCCTCGGTCATGGACCTCAGCAGCCGGGCCTCTGCACCCCTTCACCCTGGCATCCCATCTCCGAACTGTATGCAGAGCCCCATCAGACCAGGTAAGTGCCCTGAAGATTCTCCCTTCAGAAAGGTTCATGAATTAAAACTCCTGTGTTGTTCCAGGTCAGCTGTTGCCAGCAAACCGCAATACACCAAGTCCCATTGATCCTGACACCATCCAGGTCCCAGTGGGTTATGAGCCAGACCCAGCAGATCTTGCCCTTTCCAGCATCCCTGGCCAGGAAATGTTTGACCCTCGCAAACGCAAGTTCTCTGAGGAAGAACTGAAGCCACAGCCCATGATCAAGAAAGCTCGCAAAGTCTTCATCCCTGATGACCTGAAGGTAAATTGGAACTGGTAATCAGTCTTTGGGCAGTTTCTTTTTCCCTTCTGTAACTAATGAGCAGGATGACAAGTACTGGGCAAGGCGCAGAAAGAACAACATGGCAGCCAAGCGCTCCCGCGACGCCCGGAGGCTGAAAGAGAACCAGATCGCCATCCGGGCCTCGTTCCTGGAGAAGGAGAACTCGGCCCTCCGCCAGGAGGTGGCTGACTTGAGGAAGGAGCTGGGCAAATGCAAGAACATACTTGCCAAGTATGAGGCCAGGCACGGGCCCCTGTAGGATGGCATTTTTGCAGGCTGGCTTTGGAATAGATGGACAGTTTGTTTCCTGTCTGATAGCACCACACGCAAACCAACCTTTCTGACATCAGCACTTTACCAGAGGCATAAACACAACTGACTCCCATTTTGGTGTGCATCTGTGTGTGTGTGCGTGTATATGTGCTTGTGCTCATGTGTGTGGTCAGCGGTATGTGCGTGTGCGTGTTCCTTTGCTCTTGCCATTTTAAGGTAGCCCTCTCATCGTCTTTTAGTTCCAACAAAGAAAGGTGCCATGTCTTTACTAGACTGAGGAGCCCTCTCGCGGGTCTCCCATCCCCTCCCTCCTTCACTCCTGCCTCCTCAGCTTTGCTTCATGTTCGAGCTTACCTACTCTTCCAGGACTCTCTGCTTGGATTCACTAAAAAGGGCCCTGGTAAAATAGTGGATCTCAGTTTTTAAGAGTACAAGCTCTTGTTTCTGTTTAGTCCGTAAGTTACCATGCTAATGAGGTGCACACAATAACTTAGCACTACTCCGCAGCTCTAGTCCTTTATAAGTTGCTTTCCTCTTACTTTCAGTTTTGGTGATAATCGTCTTCAAATTAAAGTGCTGTTTAGATTTATTAGATCCCATATTTACTTACTGCTATCTACTAAGTTTCCTTTTAATTCTACCAACCCCAGATAAGTAAGAGTACTATTAATAGAACACAGAGTGTGTTTTTGCACTGTCTGTACCTAAAGCAATAATCCTATTGTACGCTAGAGCATGCTGCCTGAGTATTACTAGTGGACGTAGGATATTTTCCCTACCTAAGAATTTCACTGTCTTTTAAAAAACAAAAAGTAAAGTAATGCATTTGAGCATGGCCAGACTATTCCCTAGGACAAGGAAGCAGAGGGAAATGGGAGGTCTAAGGATGAGGGGTTAATTTATCAGTACATGAGCCAAAAACTGCGTCTTGGATTAGCCTTTGACATTGATGTGTTCGGTTTTGTTGTTCCCCTTCCCTCACACCCTGCCTCGCCCCCACTTTTCTAGTTAACTTTTTCCATATCCCTCTTGACATTCAAAACAGTTACTTAAGATTCAGTTTTCCCACTTTTTGGTAATATATATATTTTTGTGAATTATACTTTGTTGTTTTTAAAAAGAAAATCAGTTGATTAAGTTAATAAGTTGATGTTTTCTAAGGCCCTTTTTCCTAGTGGTGTCATTTTTGAATGCCTCATAAATTAATGATTCTGAAGCTTATGTTTCTTATTCTCTGTTTGCTTTTGAACGTATGTGCTCTTATAAAGTGGACTTCTGAAAAATGAATGTAAAAGACACTGGTGTATCTCAGAAGGGGATGGTGTTGTCACAAACTGTGGTTAATCCAATCAATTTAAATGTTTACTATAGACCAAAAGGAGAGATTATTAAATCGTTTAATGTTTATACAGAGTAATTATAGGAAGTTCTTTTTTGTACAGTATTTTTCAGATATAAATACTGACAATGTATTTTGGAAGACATATATTATATATAGAAAAGAGGAGAGGAAAACTATTCCATGTTTTAAAATTATATAGCAAAGATATATATTCACCAATGTTGTACAGAGAAGAAGTGCTTGGGGGTTTTTGAAGTCTTTAATATTTTAAGCCCTATCACTGACACATCAGCATGTTTTCTGCTTTAAATTAAAATTTTATGACAGTATCGAGGCTTGTGATGACGAATCCTGCTCTAAAATACACAAGGAGCTTTCTTGTTTCTTATTAGGCCTCAGAAAGAAGTCAGTTAACGTCACCCAAAAGCACAAAATGGATTTTAGTCAAATATTTATTGGATGATACAGTGTTTTTTAGGAAAAGCATCTGCCACAAAAATGTTCACTTCGAAATTCTGAGTTCCTGGAATGGCACGTTGCTGCCAGTGCCCCAGACAGTTCTTTTCTACCCTGCGGGCCCGCACGTTTTATGAGGTTGATATCGGTGCTATGTGTTTGGTTTATAATTTGATAGATGTTTGACTTTAAAGATGATTGTTCTTTTGTTTCATTAAGTTGTAAAATGTCAAGAAATTCTGCTGTTACGACAAAGAAACATTTTACGCTAGATTAAAATATCCTTTCATCAATGGGATTTTCTAGTTTCCTGCCTTCAGAGTATCTAATCCTTTAATGATCTGGTGGTCTCCTCGTCAATCCATCAGCAATGCTTCTCTCATAGTGTCATAGACTTGGGAAACCCAACCAGTAGGATATTTCTACAAGGTGTTCATTTTGTCACAAGCTGTAGATAACAGCAAGAGATGGGGGTGTATTGGAATTGCAATACATTGTTCAGGTGAATAATAAAATCAAAAACTTTTGCAATCTTAAGCAGAGATAAATAAAAGATAGCAATATGAGACACAGGTGGACGTAGAGTTGGCCTTTTTACAGGCAAAGAGGCGAATTGTAGAATTGTTAGATGGCAATAGTCATTAAAAACATAGAAAAATGATGTCTTTAAGTGGAGAATTGTGGAAGGATTGTAACATGGACCATCCAAATTTATGGCCGTATCAAATGGTAGCTGAAAAAACTATATTTGAGCACTGGTCTCTCTTGGAATTAGATGTTTATATCAAATGAGCATCTCAAATGTTTTCTGCAGAAAAAAATAAAAAGATTCTAATAAAATGTATTCTCTTGTGTGCCAGGAGAGGTTTCAGAAACCTACCTCGTCTTACAAATTTAAACACTTTGGAGTCTGTACAGGTGCCTTATATGTAGGTCATTGTCACGATACACACACACGAACACTCCCTCTGGACTGGCTGCCTCTCCATCCAGGGCAGTTAACTAGCAAACAAGGCAGATCTGCTTCATGGAGCGGGAGGCCATGGCTTGACTCTGAGTGATTTGGGTCAACCGGAGTCAGACGCATGTCTGCACGCTGCAGCTATTATGAGAGTCCCTTTGTCATTTTTCACCTTTTCATCCTAAGCATCTTTCAGAGATTAATTATTTGGCCATTAACAATGAATCCAAATCATATCATACTGACATCATCTAGACATGATTTGGAAGGAACAGCTTAGGACCTCCTGATGAGGTCACATTGTTGTTTCTTTTAACTAGACTTGGCAAAGAAAGGCAAAAATTGACCAGCCTATCTTTCTGCTGGTGCTGCCTTAAGGAGGTAGTTTGTTGAGGGGAGGGCTGTAGATCATTACTTCTTTCTCTTCAGGAAGTGGCCACTTTGAACCATTCAAATACCACATTAGGCAAGACTGTGATAGGCCTTTTGTCTTCAAATACAACAGGCCTCCACTGACCCATCCCTCAAAGCAGAAGGACCCTTTGAGGAGAGTACAGATGGGATTCCACAGTGGGGTGGGTGGAATGGAAACCTGTACTAGACCACCCAGAGGTTCCTTCTAACCCACTGGTTTGGTGGGGAACTCACAGTAATTCCAAATGTACAATCAGATGTCTAGGGTCTGTTTTCGGAAGAAGCAAGAATTATCAGTGGCACCCTCCCCACTGCCCCCAGTGTAAAACAATAGACATTCTGTGAAATGCAAAGCTATTCTTTGGTTTTTCTAGTAGTTTATCTCATTTTACCCTATTCTTCCTTTAAGGAAAACTCAATCTTTATCACAGTCAATTAGAGCGATCCCAAGGCATGGGACCAGGCCTGCTTGCCTATGTGTGATGGCAATTGGAGATCTGGATTTAGCACTGGGGTCTCAGCACCCTGCAGGTGTCTGAGACTAAGTGATCTGCCCTCCAGGTGGCGATCACCTTCTGCTCCTAGGTACCCCCACTGGCAAGGCCAAGGTCTCCTCCACGTTTTTTCTGCAATTAATAATGTCATTTAAAAAATGAGCAAAGCCTTATCCGAATCGGATATAGCAACTAAAGTCAATACATTTTGCAGGAGGCTAAGTGTAAGAGTGTGTGTGTGTGTGTGTGCGTGCATGTGTGTGTGTGTGTATGTGTGTGAATAAGTCGACATAAAGTCTTTAATTTTGAGCACCTTACCAAACATAACAATAATCCATTATCCTTTTGGCAACACCACAAAGATCGCATCTGTTAAACAGGTACAAGTTGACATGAGGTTAGTTTAATTGTACACCATGATATTGGTGGTATTTATGCTGTTAAGTCCAAACCTTTATCTGTCTGTTATTCTTAATGTTGAATAAACTTTGAATTTTTTCCTTTCTTTCATGTATTTTTATTAACAGTTGGCTAGCAATGGTATTCTGTTCCCACCTCGGTAGCAAAGAGACCATTTGTAGAGATTATTACCTAGATAATAAAATGATAATACTATATAATTAGTAATAAATTAACATTTATTGGGTAGTTATGTGCCA